TTTCAATGAGTGTCAAGGAAAACTGAGCAAAAACTTGAAAACTTAAGGAACTGAAATTATTCTGATTCATATTTATATTGAGTTTTCTTTTGAGGTCATTCCTTTTTTTTTTCTTTTATTATTATACTTTTAATTTTAGGGTACATGTGCACAATGTGCAGGTTAGTTACATATGTATACATGTGCCATGCTGGTGTGCTGCACCCATTAACTCGTCATTTAGCATTAGGTATATCTCCTAATGCTATCCCTCCTCCCTCCCCCCACCCCACAACAGTCCCCATAGTGTGATGTTCCCCTTCCTGTGTTCATGTGTTCTCATTGTTCAGTTCCCACCTGTGAGTGAGAACATGTGGTGTTTGGTTTTTTGTCCTTGTGATAGTTTACTGAGAATGATGATTTCCAGCTTCACCCATGTCCCTACAAAGGACATGAACTCATCCTTTTTTATGTTTGCATAGTATTCCATGGTATATATGTGCCACATTTTCTTAATCCAGTCTATCATTTTTGGACATTTGGGTTGGTTCCAAGTCTTTGCTATTGTGAATAGTGCTGCAATAAACATATGTGTGCATGTGTCTTTATAGCAGCATGTTTTATAGTCCTTTGGGTATATGCCCAGTAACTGGATGGCTGGGTCAAATGGTATTTCTAGTTCTAGATGCCTGAGGAATTGCCACACTGACTTCCACAATGCTTGAAGTAGTTTACAGTCCCACCAACAGTGTAAAAGTGTTCCTATTTCTCCACGTCCTGTCCAGCACCTGTTGATTGCTGACTTTTTAATGATTGCCATTCTAACTGGTGTGAGATGGTATCTCATTGTGGTTTTGATTTACATTTCTCTGATGGCCAGTGATGGTGAGCATTTTTTCATGTGTTTTTTGGCTGCATAAATGTCTTCTTTTGAGAAGTGTCTGTTCATGTCCTTTGCCCACTTTTTGATGGGGTTGTTTCTTTTTTTCCTGTAAATTTGTTTGAGTTCATTGTAGATTCTGGATATTAGCCCTTTGTCAGATGAGTAGGTTGCAAAAATTTTCTCCCATTTTGTAGTTGTGTTCACACATTTGTCCGAATGGTAAGCAAAACATTTCCTCCTGTAGCTTAACATAGCCCTTATTTAAAAGTAAATAGCTGCAGGCGAATATAGGTTTGTAGATTTTGTTGTGATTTAAACACAAATAAGAGAGATTTCAATGTAGTCGTCCGGGGATAGGTGGGAGACTAAAATTGGGAAGGGATTCCCAATGAAGGGTTTAATACAAAACGAAATTAAATATTTTTTGCACAGGTTCCATACAAGTAAATCCGAAAAAAAGTGGAGGGGGAGGGGGTCGTCCACACCGCGAATTGTTATGGCGAGGAAGATAAATGTATTACTAAAGAAGACATGGACAGAAGGTGGATGGCGCTGCGGCCTGGCTCCCGCAGACGGACTGCCTTCTTCTTCCATTCGAGATCGCTCGTACCGAACCTCCTTGCCTTCTTCCTGGGTCTCTCGGGGGCTGGACCAATACATCTGCCGATGCCCTGGCCGAATGGCAGGCGACGTCGGGTCCTGGACCCCCACACGCAGCTCAGTACCCACGAGGCCCCAGGCTGCTGGAAGCCTGTAGCTCTGCCGGGGATGAAAGCCTGTCCGCAGTTTCTGCTGGAGTGGTCAGCCTCTGCCGGAAGGGGGCGCCCTTGTCTTTTTAATGGTCCTAGCACACTAGTGGAATAAATCTCTCAGATTCCACATCTTTTGTTTGCTCTGAATTTATTGCGAGTGAAAAACAGAGAAAACCCTCAAGTTTCAGTTTCTGATAGCAGAGTGTGGGAGTTAGAGCATGGGGACTCCAGAGGTCCCAGACCCCCAAAGGTCTCTACCAGGGCCATCTCCGTTAGTGGCCATGGCAGCCCCTCTTGTGGCCTTTTTCCTGCATCACCAAGTCAATCCTAAGCCAAAAGAACAAAGCTGGAGGCATCAC